TTATTAATGAATAGTGGTGATGATTGTACAAAAATATGAACATAATTAATGCCACTAAATTGTACACATACAAATGGTCAAGATAATAAATTTTATGTTATGTCATGTTATGTTATGTGATTTTACCATAATACAGAAAATGAAAAAAGAAAAGAAAGAAAGTAAAGCTTAGCGGTTTACATGACTTGACCAATGCCTCAAAGCCATGAGTCACCCAGCTGAGATCTGAACTTCAGTATATTCCATTCTGAAATCCCAGACTTTTCCCAATCTTCTTGTACTTTTCAAACTGTGTTTCAGTTGAGGTTTATTTTCAGTTTTGTATGTGAGTTTCTTCACAAGAAGGGGCGGGCCAAATTGTGTCCTGCAAAAACCTACATATCGAAGTCCTAACCCCTCTACCTCAGACTATGACTGTATATGGAGAGAGAGCCTTGAAAGAGGTATGTAAGGTAGAATGAGGTCATTATGGTGGGCCCTAATCCAACATAACTGGTGTCCTTATAAGAAGGGGAGATTAGAATTCAGACACACTTGCTGACACCTTGAGTTCAGACTGGAAGCCTCTAGAATTGTGAGAAAATGAATGTCTGTTGTTTAAGCCACCCAGTCTGTGGTATTTCCTTATGGCAGCCCCAGCAAACTAATACAAATAGTGTTTCCACAGCTGAAACAAAATTGGAAAATCACCGTCATCCTAGAGAGTTACAAGGGCTATTTTAATAGAACCTGATTGTTTTCCTAAATTCACCAAGCCCAGGCAGAGGTCAGATGACTAATTGGGATAAAAGCCAACTAGCTTCCTCTTGCTGTTTCTTTAGCCACTGGTCTGCAGGCGTTTTCTTCTTCTAACTTCCTCTCCTGTGACAAAAGAGATAACTATTAGAGAAACAAAAGTCCAGAATGCTAAGGTTGCCGCTTTCACTTCCTCTCACCCTTTAGCCCAGAACTGCTTTGAATACACCAATTGCTGTGGGGCGGCTCGAGGAAGAGAAGACACCAGTGCCTCAGAAACTGCTCGGTCAGACGGTGATAGCGAGCCACGCATTCACAGGGCCACTGCTGCTCACAGAAGCAGTGAGGATGATGCCAGGATGATGTCTGCCTCGCGCCTGGCTGGGACTCTGATCCCAGCCATGGCCTTCCTCTCCTGCGTGAGACCAGAAAGCTGGGAGCCCTGCGTGGAGGTATGTGGCTGGAGTCAGCTCCTCTGAACTTTTTTGTTCGTTTTATTTTGTTTTGTTTTTAAAGACTTGGCCCTAAACCACACAGAAGAGCTGGCATGAAACCCAGAGCTTTCAGACTCCGGAGCCTCAGCCCTTCACCCCGATTCCATTGCTTCTTGCTAAATGCTGCCGTTTTATCACGGAGGTTAGAATGCTGAGCACGTAGTAGGTGCTCTTAAGATACTTCATGTCATGTGTAATCATTGCAGGTGGTTCCTAATATTACTTATCAATGCATGGAGCTGAATTTCTACAAAATCCCCGACAACCTCCCCTTCTCAACCAAGAACCTGGACCTGAGCTTTAATCCCCTGAGGCATTTAGGCAGCTATAGCTTCTTCAGTTTCCCAGAACTGCAGGTGCTGGATTTATCCAGGTAATGAATCCACTTTTACATACTGCACAAGGATTAGATAATCAATGTCTTTTTATTCCTGTAGGTGTGAAATCCAGACAATTGAAGATGGGGCATATCAGAGCCTAAGCCACCTCTCTACCTTAATATTGACAGGAAACCCCATCCAGAGTTTAGCCCTGGGAGCCTTTTCTGGACTATCAAGTTTACAGAAGCTGGTGGCTGTGGAGACAAATCTAGCATCTCTAGAGAACTTCCCCATTGGACATCTCAAAACTTTGAAAGAACTTAATGTGGCTCACAATCTTATCCAATCTTTCAAATTACCTGAGTATTTTTCTAATCTGACCAATCTAGAGCACTTGGACCTTTCCAGCAACAAGATTCAAAGTATTTATTGCACAGACTTGCGGGTTCTACATCAAATGCCCCTACTCAATCTCTCTTTAGACCTGTCCCTGAACCCTATGAACTTTATCCAACCAGGTGCATTTAAAGAAATTAGGCTTCATAAGCTGACTTTAAGAAATAATTTTGATAGTTTAAATGTAATGAAAACTTGTATTCAAGGTCTGGCTGGTTTAGAAGTCCATCGTTTGGTTCTGGGAGAATTTAGAAATGAAGGAAACTTGGAAAAGTTTGACAAATCTGCTCTAGAGGGCCTGTGCAATTTGACCATTGAAGAATTCCGATTAGCATACTTAGACTACTACCTCGATGATATTATTGACTTATTTAATTGTTTGACAAATGTTTCTTCATTTTCCCTGGTGAGTGTGACTATTGAAAGGGTAAAAGACTTTTCTTATAATTTCGGATGGCAACATTTAGAATTAGTTAACTGTAAATTTGGACAGTTTCCCACATTGAAACTCAAATCTCTCAAAAGGCTTACTTTCACTTCCAACAAAGGTGGGAATGCTTTTTCAGAAGTTGATCTACCAAGCCTTGAGTTTCTAGATCTCAGTAGAAATGGCTTGAGTTTCAAAGGTTGCTGTTCTCAAAGTGATTTTGGGACAACCAGCCTAAAGTATTTAGATCTGAGCTTCAATGGTGTTATTACCATGAGTTCAAACTTCTTGGGCTTAGAACAACTAGAACATCTGGATTTCCAGCATTCCAATTTGAAACAAATGAGTGAGTTTTCAGTATTCCTATCACTCAGAAACCTCATTTACCTTGACATTTCTCATACTCACACCAGAGTTGCTTTCAATGGCATCTTCAATGGCTTGTCCAGTCTCGAAGTCTTGAAAATGGCTGGCAATTCTTTCCAGGAAAACTTCCTTCCAGATATCTTCACAGAGCTGAGAAACTTGACCTTCCTGGACCTCTCTCAGTGTCAACTGGAGCAGTTGTCTCCAACAGCATTTAACTCACTCTCCAGTCTTCAGGTACTAAATATGAGCCACAACAACTTCTTTTCATTGGATACGTTTCCTTATAAGTGTCTGAACTCCCTCCAGGTTCTTGATTACAGTCTCAATCACATAATGACTTCCAAAAAACAGGAACTACAGCATTTTCCAAGTAGTCTAGCTTTCTTAAATCTTACTCAGAATGACTTTGCTTGTACTTGTGAACACCAGAGTTTCCTGCAATGGATCAAGGACCAGAGGCAGCTCTTGGTGGAAGTTGAACGAATGGAATGTGCAACACCTTCAGATAAGCAGGGCATGCCTGTGCTGAGTTTGAATATCACCTGTCAGATGAATAAGACCATCATTGGTGTGTCGGTCCTCAGTGTGCTTGTAGTATCTGTTGTAGCAGTTCTGGTCTATAAGTTCTATTTTCACCTGATGCTTCTTGCTGGCTGCATAAAGTATGGTAGAGGTGAAAACATCTATGATGCCTTTGTTATCTACTCAAGCCAGGATGAGGACTGGGTAAGGAATGAGCTAGTAAAGAATTTAGAAGAAGGGGTGCCTCCATTTCAGCTCTGCCTTCACTACAGAGACTTTATTCCCGGTGTGGCCATTGCTGCCAACATCATCCATGAAGGTTTCCATAAAAGCCGAAAGGTGATTGTTGTGGTGTCCCAGCACTTCATCCAGAGCCGCTGGTGTATCTTTGAATATGAGATTGCTCAGACCTGGCAGTTTCTGAGCAGTCGTGCTGGTATCATCTTCATTGTCCTGCAGAAGGTGGAGAAGACCCTGCTCAGGCAGCAGGTGGAGCTGTACCGCCTTCTCAGCAGGAACACTTACCTGGAGTGGGAGGACAGTGTCCTGGGGCGGCACATCTTCTGGAGACGACTCAGAAAAGCCCTGCTGGATGGTAAATCATGGAATCCAGAAGGAACAGTGGGTACAGGATGCAATTGGCAGGAAGCAACATCTATCTGAAGAGGAAAAATAAAAACCTCCTGAGGCATTTCTTGCCCAGCTGGGTCCAACACTTGTTCAGTTAATAAGTATTAAATGCTGCCACATGTCAGGCCTTATGCTAAGGGTGAGTAATTCCATGGTGCACTAGATATGCAGGGCTGCTAATCTCAAGGAGCTTCCAGTGCAGAGGGAATAAATGCTAGACTAAAATACAGAGTCTTCCAGGTGGGCATTTCAACCAACTCAGTCAAGGAACCCATGACAAAGAAAGTCATTTCAACTCTTACCTCATCAAGTTGAATAAAGACAGAGAAAACAGAAAGAGACATTGTTCTTTTCCTGAGTCTTTTGAATGGAAATTGTATTATGTTATAGCCATCATAAAACCATTTTGGTAGTTTTGACTGAACTGGGTGTTCACTTTTTCCTTTTTGATTGAATACAATTTAAATTCTACTTGATGACTGCAGTCGTCAAGGGGCTCCTGATGCAAGATGCCCCTTCCATTTTAAGTCTGTCTCCTTACAGAGGTTAAAGTCTAGTGGCTAATTCCTAAGGAAACCTGATTAACACATGCTCACAACCATCCTGGTCATTCTCGAGCATGTTCTATTTTTTAACTAATCACCCCTGATATATTTTTATTTTTATATATCCAGTTTTCATTTTTTTACGTCTTGCCTATAAGCTAATATCATAAATAAGGTTGTTTAAGACGTGCTTCAAATATCCATATTAACCACTATTTTTCAAGGAAGTATGGAAAAGTACACTCTGTCACTTTGTCACTCGATGTCATTCCAAAGTTATTGCCTACTAAGTAATGACTGTCATGAAAGCAGCATTGAAATAATTTGTTTAAAGGGGGCACTCTTTTAAACGGGAAGAAAATTTCCGCTTCCTGGTCTTATCATGGACAATTTGGGCTAGAGGCAGGAAGGAAGTGGGATGACCTCAGGAGGTCACCTTTTCTTGATTCCAGAAACATATGGGCTGATAAACCCGGGGTGACCTCATGAAATGAGTTGCAGCAGAAGTTTATTTTTTTCAGAACAAGTGATGTTTGATGGACCTCTGAATCTCTTTAGGGAGACACAGATGGCTGGGATCCCTCCCCTGTACCCTTCTCACTGCCAGGAGAACTACGTGTGAAGGTATTCAAGGCAGGGAGTATACATTGCTGTTTCCTGTTGGGCAATGCTCCTTGACCACATTTTGGGAAGAGTGGATGTTATCATTGAGAAAACAATGTGTCTGGAATTAATGGGGTTCTTATAAAGAAGGTTCCCAGAAAAGAATGTTCATCCAGCCTCCTCAGAAACAGAACATTCAAGAAAAGGACAATCAGGATGTCATCAGGGAAATGAAAATAAAAACCACAATGAGATATCACCTTATACCAGGTAGAATGGCTACTATAAAAAAATGAAGTGTCATCAAGGATATAGAGAAATTGGAACCCTTCTTCACTGCTGGAGGGAATGGAAAATGGTGTAGCCGTTATGAAAAACAGTACGGAGGTTTCTCAAAAATTAAAAATAGAACTGCTATATGATCCAGCAATCTCACTTCTGTATATATACCCAAAATAATTGAAATCAGAATTTCAAGAAAATATTTACACTCCCATGTTCATTGTGGCACTCTTCACAATCACTGTTTCCAAAGTTATGGAAACAACCCAAATTTCCATTGAAAAATAAATGGACAAAGAAAATGTGCATATACGTACAATGGGATATTATTCAGCCTAAAAAAAGGGGGAATCCTGTTATTTATGACAACATGAATAAACCCGGAGGCCATTATGCTATGTAAAATGAGCAAGTAACAGAAAGACAAATACTGCCTGATTTCATTTATATGAGGTTCTAAAATAGTCAAACTCATAGAAGCAGAGAATAGAACAGTGGTTCCTAGGGAAAAGGAGGAAGGGAGAAATGAGGAAATAGGGAGTTGTCTAATTGGTATAAAATTATAGTATGCAAGATGAATTAGCTCTAAAGATCAGCTGTATAGCAGAGTTCGTATAATGAACAATACTGTATTATGCACTTAACATTTTGTTAAGAGGGTACCTCTCATGTTAAGTGTTCTTACCATATACATATACACAAGGAAGCTTTTGGAGGTGATGGATATATTTATTACCTTGATTGTGGTGATGGTTTGACAGGTATGTGACTATGTCTAAACTCATCAAATTGTATACATTAAATATATGCAGTTTTATAATATCAATTATGTCTGAATGAAGCTATAAAAAAGAAAAGACAACAAAATTCAGTTGTCAAAACTGGAAATATGACCACAGTCAGAAGTGTTTGTTACTGAGTGTTTCAGAGTGTGTTTGGTTTGAGCAGGTCTAGGGTGATTGAACATCCCTGGGTGTGTTTCCATGTCTCATGTACTAGTGAAAGTAGATGTGTGCATTTGTGCACATATCCCTATGTATCCCTATCAGGGCTGTGTGTATTTGAAAGTGTGTGTGTCCGCATGATCATATCTGTATAGAAGAGAGTGTGATTATATTTCTTGAAGAATACATCCATTTGAAATGGATGTCTATGGCTGTTTGAGATGAGTTCTCTACTCTTGTGCTTGTACAGTAGTCTCCCCTTATCCCTTATGCTTGGTGGATACGTTCTTAGACCCCAAGTGGATCTCTGAGACCGCAGATGGTACCAAACCTCATATATGCAATATTTTTTCCTATACATAAATACCTAAGATAAAGTTCATCTTCTGAATTAGGCACAGTAAGAGATTAACAATAACTAACAATAAAATTGAATAGTTATAATAATATATTGTAATAAAAGTTATGTGAATGTGATCTCTTTCTTTCTCTCTCTCAAAATATCTTACTGTACTGTACTCACCTATTTTCAGACCATAACTGACCATGAAACCTGGGAAAGTGAAACTGTGGATAAGTGAGGAACTAACATACATACATGATTGTTTATCTACAGATGTATGCCTCAGTTTCTTAGTATGCTTGAAAATGTATGATTTTGTGTATATCCGTGCTACATGTAAGTGTGGTTCTATTCATATTTGAATATGAATTCTGCATAAGTGTGTTTATTCAAGCAAATGTACAAGGCTCTGAGAAGGAAGATCAACATACAACTTGGAATATTTCAAGGCCGAAATATTCAAGGCTGACATTGGCCTCCTTCCTATCAGTTCCCTCTCCCAGATGGAAATTCTAGAAATGGCAGGTGAGGTGGACAAGCAGGGAAAGAAATTATATGCATAGAACAGAAGGAGAAGAAAGAGTAAAGTCAGGCCTCAGCCAGCCTCTTTTTAGCTCTTTAAATCCTCTGGATTTAAGAGGGATAAAGGGTGGAATAAGGATAAATTAATGCCAATTGTAATGCCTTAAATTTGTGTGATACCTTACAACTTGAAACATATTCACAAAACTATATATTTGAATATCTCATTAGCTGAGTAAGGTAGCAAATCATAATTAACTTTTTCCATTTTATTGATGGGAAAGCTGAAGTTCAATGAAGTAAATTTTTCAATAGCCCACAGAGTAGGAAAGTGACAAAACCTGAGCCTGGGCCTCCAGGTCACTCAAGGACACTTTCTTTCTTCCACACCCAATTGCTTCATGCTTAAAGTTGGCAAAACAGGAAGTGAAACTCCTGCAGTTTTCTGTGTGGTTGACACTAGCAAGGGTTTCTCAGTTGAAGCCATGAATCATTAAGCCAATACATATGCATATATGTTATACATACCAAATGATTTATTTATAACCCTATCTTTCCATAAAGGACTTGAAGGAGCTTCAAACAAAGGATATGTGAACAATAGGGTTAATCAATAATAAGTAGAAAATCTGGACATAGAATAAAAAGAGGAGAGAAAGACACCGAGAATGAGCGTTAATACAGTGCTTTCCATTTTTCTGGTGTTTTGAGTAGCGTGGCTTTTGGAGAAAGCCAAAACTCAAATTCACTCCTTATCAACTGTGTGCCTTGGGCTCCATTTCTCTGAGAGTCTACTTAGCTCCAATGTAAAATAAGAATAGAACTATGACTTTGTAAGGTTGCTCTAAGGATTGAAAATCATGTATTATGTTCAATACGGGGACACTGTCCTTATGGGTGAGTACTCCCCTAAGACTTTATTAAGAGGGCACTAGGAGAAGCACTGGGAGGTCTTCTCAGTAACAACACTAAAGTAATTGCTATTTTTCCAGCCTGTGGAACCACAGAAGTGACTGTAACTAAAATTAGACATTTCTTTCTGATTCATTCTCTACTCACGGGATTGTCAGACCCCAGTCTTCTTCTGGACTCTATAAACTTTTTAGAAATCATCAGCAGGCTCCTGGAGAAGCTTAAATGAACTCACACAATATGTGACAGTGAACTCCCTGGGAGAGTGAAAACCAAAGTCTAAGCCAGTGTCTCCATTTACTTGTGTGATTGTGGGCAAGTCATTCAAGTGCTTTGAGGCTCAGGTCTTAATTCATGAAATGGAGGTAATAATACCTTGTTGGCAGACCTCACTTGGTTAAAATGATAATGTTGATAGTTACAATAGTTACATTTAATTGATCAATTGTTTTATGCAAGGGCTTTATTTGTGCTATCTCAGTTTGTCACATCAATGAATTAGAAAGATACGAAAGTATTTCCAATTTACAAATGAGGAGTCTGAGTCTGGGAGTCATTCTGTCATGTGTCCACTGTCACCTGCTCATTGGTGGCAGCACTGAGATTAGGATCTAAGTCCACTTCACCGCAGAAGCAGGGCTTCTAAATACTGTTCTATGGCAAGAGCACCCTGCTCTCACAAAATGCATAAAACTTCCTATCTCACCATTATAATTTTGACTGATATTAAACAAAGAGAAGTATTATTATTATTACTTGTTTTTATTTATATTACAGCTGTAAGAGCCAGGAAAAATGTGATCTAAGTTATGTGATCAAAGATTTTTTAACAGTGAACAAATCAGGCCCACTAGATGATGGCCTTTCTTTGAACAACATGCCTAGGGTTGCTCTATCATGTCTACAGTTGGTCTGACTTCCTGACGGGCATCACAGACTTGTGATTAAACACAGAGGTTATGGGGGAAGTTCCAAAAGCTTAGGACTTTCCAGATGGTTGGAATAAGATCACACACTCTGGCTGCCCTTATGGAGATCACCGAACTTTTCAACTCAAAGTAAAATCTGTGGAGTAAATGGTCGATCAAAAGGAACCAACTATATTGAGCACCATGCGTGATCATCTGATCGTTACTGCTACCTTGTGAGTTAAAGGCTACTCTTCTCATTTTAGAAATGAGAAAAGAGATGCCCAGAGAGGACGAGTAACTTGCCTTAGGTCACACAGCTTATATTAATCACAATAACATTTGCCGCACCTTCTGTATTTTTTTTAAGTTGCTAAGCTTTTGGTGCATGTCTGGCACCGTTTTAGTTGTATATTATTTCATTTAATTGTTAAAATGACCTTCTGATGCAGGTATTTGTAGCTTTGCCATTCCACAGATGAAGAAACAGATGAAAGGACTGAATTGTTCAATAGGAAGGAGCAGAATCAGGATATGAACTTGGGTTGGCCTGATTCTTGGGGCTGCATTCTTTCCATAACATAATTGCTTGCTGTGATGTCCTGGGCTACTCTGCCAGGGGTGGTTAGTGGAGTGAATGGAGAATAATTTAGACAAGGTCAGTAACTCCCATGCCATCTAGAAATTAAAAGTTTAAAAGGCAGAGTCTGCAACTCTCCTTGATTTCTACAGAAATAAAGATGATCCCTCCTGTGACAGTGCTAAGTGACAATTCTGAGTGTAAATGCGCTTTTTGGCACAAATTGTCCTGTCCTAATAGTCTTGATTATAATTATAAAATAATGGGTTTCTGAAAGGCTGCAAGCAGTTCTGGGAATGGCAATAAAGGTTTAGAAATGACGTGATGTTTATGAGAGAAGTGTTTTGTTGAAAATTAAACTCACGTTTAGGAGAAAGGATTGTGTTGTATGCTCCTAGGAAACTATCTCACTATGTAATTAAATCAAAACCAGCCAGTTACCAATTTGAGCTCTTGACTCATACTAACAACACCCCATTTCCCATGGGCCAAGCAAGGCAGGACTGACCTGAAATAACCCAGCCTGACTCTATCCACAGCCACCCCAGGACCTTGCCCCTCCGTCTTCCTAGGGCTCGGCCGTGAGATGCTAGTGCATGACCCTTCCTCTTCCTGGGACTGTCCTTGTCTTTCCCTTTGGACTCTGGGAGGTCTGTTCTCCTCCTCAGAAAGGAATAAACACTCTTTCTATTTGTGGGATTCCCTAGGAGACACTATATAAAAATATAGAGTTAAAAAAACTATTTAAAAAAAAGACAACTTCATGTCTCTACTCTGACTTCATTCTTTTTAAGATGGGTAACAAAGACTCTCTTCAAGGTTAGAAAATTTTATTTTAATTTTTATAGATTTAGAGAGTGCAAATGCAGTTTTGTTACATGAATATATTGCATAATGGTTTAGTCTGGGCTGTTAGCGTAACCATCAACTGAACAGTGTACTTTGTACCTATTAGGTACTTTCTCATCCCTTAACCCCTTCCCACCTTTCTGAGTCCTCAATGTCTGTTATTTCATTCTCCATGTCCATGTCTACAAATTATTTAGTTTCCACTCATAAGTGAGAGCATGGATGGAACTGGAGAAGAGTATTTTCTATCCCAAGATCGGTTCCTTGATCTTGTGTCTCCAAATCACTTGCTCTCTCTCTTACATCTTTTCTATCTTCTTCTAGCCTCTTTTTGCAAACTTCATTTTGACAAAGAATTCCAGGCAGTCTACAGCTGATTTTATTTCAATACAACGATTAAAATGGAAACCATATATGAAGATGACAAAGTTGAGCAGGTCCCAAACTCTCACTTTTAAACAAATGCTTGGCTTAAGAATCACTTAATGACTTTCATTCTGCTATCTATGTGTCTGTGTATCTAGGTACTAATTATCTATCTTTATGATCTTTATTGCTAGAAATTCTGGTTCAATATCAGAGGTTAGTCCTAAGGAATTTATATTTTAAAATATTCTCCCAGTTTTCGTGCACAGACAGATTTGGGAATTACTGTTATAATGGAAAATGGAGAATAACCACCCACATTTAATATGGTTATTGGTTTTGTTCTTGAGATTTATTGCTAAGATTCATGATAGCCCAGGCAAGGTCAGATAATGTATTTTTATTTTACACTGTATAGTTGATTCTTCTCAATCCCACTAGATCAGACTCTTTGGGATACTAGGATTGGCCTATTTGATGGTGAGCTCACTACATCCATTTAGATGTTGTGTCCATGCAATCATTTTAGTTCTCCTAGTTTCTACCTATCACGTTGTCATTTTCCCTTCTTTATCATCCTGGGTAGCTGAGACCCCACATAAATATATACCAGAAAAATGTTGTGGTCTTTTCTAAACTCTCTGAGGCATCTGTTGTCAATGTGATGTTGTTTTTTGTTTCCAGTCCAAAATATATCAAAGTAAAATTTAACTCCACTTTTGCTAAGTATTCATCTTGCCTTGAGTACTAAGATTCCAAAAATGACTTTCCCCTCTGAAAAACACAGGATTTCCTTGCGAAAACTTGCTGGGCCACTGCCAATCTTCCCAGAAACTCCTTTTTCCTTATCGTTGAGGGGAATTGGGGAAGTGATCACTGACGGTTGAAATTCAGTAGTTTTGGTCTTTAAGCTGAGACCCTGAGTCTTCTGAGGAGTCTACTGCTCCCCAGTGGGAAACACCTGCTGTCAAAATTTTCCTGCTTGCAAAGAGCACTTTTGAAATTAATGGCAGGGGATGAATATCTGGCTAGTGCTGTGCTCAGCTGAGTTATTAATAGGGCCTTCTGAGTCCTCTCTACACATCATCTTTGGCTGAATTAGCTGTGGTTTCAGCACCTGAGAGTCTAGCACCACTAAAGGCAGGGAATACCTTTGCCAGTTTCTGGCATATTAACAGCTGAGATCAGATAAGTGAACAGCGATAGAGGTAGTGAGGTTTAGGATTCAGGTCTGCCACCGGGAGCGCACCTCTGGGCTCAGGTCTCTCATTTGTAAAATGGGACATTTAGGTCAGATCAGCATTTTCAAAAGTGTGACATGTTAGTAAATAAGATGATTTTATGTGGTTGACAGATGAATGTATTACCTTTAGTGGTTATATGTTTATTTTCATGGTTACTTTTATTTATAATAAATTTTGTGACTAGCTAAGAATCAATTATCTCTTTAAAATATATTTAAGTTTAAAATGTGGGCCAACTTAGGAAAAAAACGGGATGAAATGAATTATATAAAAGGTATGCAGATTTGGAAAAATTTTGAAGGTGTCACAAGAAAGATTGGCAGTCAGAAAGGAATGAACCAAACGGCTGCTGAGGGTCAGGCCAGCTCTCTGACATTCTAGCATGTTCACATCTCCAGGGCTGTTTCCTTACCTATAAATTGTGGCAATTGGAGTAAATGTCCATTCCAGGAATTCTATTCTATGATTAGAGGTGTAACTTCATCATCCAGATTTTCCAGCATCCTTAACATGTGGTTTTAGCGTTCTAAACCTGATGATGCTATATCAAAACGGGAGACTCATTCGTCAAGTCATGATGTATCCATGTATTTATAATATTTCCCATGTTCCCTCATTTCTGAAAAGGATTAAGCTATCAACCCCATTGAGTTATAGGTGAAAGGCTGTGGAAACAAGACATTGATAGTGAAATGGCTCCACCACTAACAGGCTGTTGAACAAAGGCAAATCTCTTGATCTCTTTGCTCTTTGGTCTCTGTTTATCTATGAGATAACGTTATTTTTACGCTGTCTTCTGTGAAAGTTTTGAGAATGAAATGAGACAGAGCCTCCAATAAAATTTAGGGAAGTGCTACATAAATGCAAGGAGTTATTATGATAACAGATTGAAAACTCCTCCAAGGAGGAGTTTCTCTTTTGCCCCATGTTATAAACTCAAGAATATCTTCCATTTTGCCTACATATTCCAAAAGCTTTTAAATTAAGCTATATGTCATTCTTACAGGAGTCTCCTCTATTTCAGCAATGTGTATACTTGGTCAGTTTTAATTATCTTAAAGGAGAAGAATACAGTTTCTCTAAACTCAAGCACTTTTGTGGACTAATCCTTGCAATTATTCTTTCTTCTTTCCCATACTTGACATTTAAAGTGATATCTCCCAGGCTCCTACACTGTTAGTCACAGAGGTACCATTCGACCCCTTGTGCCTCTTACCATATGTGAATGCTTGTCAGTTGAGAGTAAACTTTCTTCATAAATTTCACAGTTGTGGATTGATAAAAACAGAGAACTCTGGTTCCTCATTCCTTCCTGCTTTCTTTCTTGAAATGCCATTCATGATGGTCCCTTATATCACTATAGGGCTGCTATCATCCTTCATCCTTATGCCACTGCAAATAGCAACCAACAGTGTCCTTAGTGCCAGCACTCCCAGGCATGCCCCTTTCCAAGCAGCAGGGTCAAGCCGCTCCCTTCCTGAGCTGTGGCATCTGTCTCTAAATCATGCTTCCTCCTTGCCTGCTGCAGGCCCTTGTCTCTGCCCTTTACTTTTTCTGGCTCTTGCCACGGTTTTGAATAAAACTCTTCCAAATATCTGAAGCTCAATTCTGTTGCCATTCTAAGCTCTCTAAATGTCACCACAATCTTCCTTCCTTTGCATTTTCTTATTGTGCACTAAGTTAGTTCTTGCTTAGTAAGTCTTGTCTTTCTCTCTGCTTTGACCTGTCAGTATTCCAACTTCCTTATTTTTTGATGTTCATTTTCTCCTTGCTCTCTTTCTTCCTTTCTTGTCTGTGAACTCCATTAACCGCTTCTGCATGTGACCATTAATGTGCCTGTCTTTCTTCTCATGTATTAGAGAGAACAAAAGCTTTGGGAATCAGACAGATCTGTGTTCTGATCCTGTCTTATGGTATCTGTCTTGTTTGTCTCGGCTTAAAATGGGGATAATATCTACCTCTCAGTTTTGTTGGCAGTTCAGTACACGGAAATAAAGTTCTCACTTTCTTTTTTCTCCTTGAGAGTGTTCTTTATTTTACTCATCTGGCCATCT